TGATGGAGGTATTATTCGAACAGATGTAGTACCGAGAGAGGTTTTGAAAGATGTGAAGACAATAGTAAAGACATGGAATCAATCTAGGTGCCCATCAATGGTGGACTGAATAAAGAAAATGTGGTACATATACACCATGGAATACTATGCAGCCATAACAAAGAACAAAACCATGTCCTTTGCAGCAGCATGTACACAGCTGGAGGCCTTTCTCATAAGTGAATTAACACAGAAACAGAAAACCACATACCGAATCTTCTCACTTGTAAGCAGGAGCTTAAAGATCCGGTACACAGGGACACAAAGATGGAAACAATACACTGCAGACTACTAGAGGGGGCAGGAAGGAGGGGAGGGGTTGCTAGGTATTTATTAGGGGCACATTTTCAAAGTTGGCTTGTTTTCGGATTTGTTCCCAAAGCCGGTATCGGATATGAGGAAGCAACCTGGAAAACACTAGAGGGTCTGAACGAGGAGGAAGAGAAACACGTAGGGTGTTGGGAACAGAGGCGGAAGTTGGGAGATCCTGCGAAATCGGAGTCCCTTTGGAGTGGGGGAGGCCATCGAGGTGTGCGAGGGCCCGGCCCCCTTGCCGCGTGGTCGTTAAGAGGAAAGGCCCTGATTTGGCTGGTGGCGGATCGCCTCCCTCCCGGCTCTCCCCGAGTGCGGCAAAGGAAGGGCTGCCTTTGAGAGTCCCGCAGGAAGATTTAGAAAGTCTCTTACATTGGACTTTTTTTTTATGATGTGCGTTTTGGGACGAGCAGAATTACACTGTTGGCTTCCAGTTCATTATCTCTATCTCTATCTCTACTTCTGTATCTATATCTACATATATTCACACACACATATATAGTACAAATATATATATACATACATATGTATATTTTTGTAAAAGGGACTCTTTAAGAAAGTAGGTCAAAAGTGGGGGAGAGGGCGAGGCCCTTTGACCCCCAGGAGTCACGCACGCATGCCAAGCGCTACTGCGCAGCCGCGGAGACGTGGTCCAGGCTCCTGCCCGGGCCTCATTGTGCCTCGGACAACGAGTGTACGCAGTTACCACACAGTTACCAAGCAGTTACCTCAGAGCCGCGGCGCAGACGTAGGCCTCAGGTCTCGGGCCTCAGGTCTCGGGCCTCAGAGCCAGACCCCGCCATCTCACGATGTCAGAGAGGACCCAGGAACAGGGTAAAGTGACCTCGCCTCAACTGGCCCGCTAGTGAATCTAATCTTCCTCTTTGCTTATTCTTAGATTTTGTTATTATAACTGTCGACGACAGTGATGATAACAATGATTGCAGTATTGAGATGGTGGAAGTTTCTGAAACAGCAGATAATTCCACTAATGACATAGCAGATGATTCCACTTATGTCACAGCAGATAATCCCACTGATGACACAGCCACACAACCAAATTTTCCAGGCGGCAATGATGGCCATCACCGTCCACTCCAAATGTCATATGGTAATTTTGTTAAATTTCATCCTTGGCAAAATTTATTTTCTTCTTCTTATTATTTTTGAGTCAGGGTCTGGCTCTGTCACCCAGGCTGGAGTGCAGTGGCATGATCACAGCTCACTGCAGCCTCAACCTCTTGGACTCAAGCAATTCTTCCACCTCAGCCTTCCCAGTAGCTGGGATGACAGGCGCACGCCACCATGCCCAGGTATTTATTTTTATTTTTATTTTTAGTAGAGAATGAAATAACTTTTTAATGCATTGCTTCACAGTAGCCCATGGTGACCAAATAGTTTCACAGATAAACCACCCAGTACATTTAAGAAGATACAGTTACAACTCAGAGGAAGTGGATTTTCCAAAAAGAGGAAGATTCTATACTCCAGAGGTAGATATTATGGTTTGTTTATTAAAGTGAAACTTTACTCATTCTGTTCTCTTACCCTGGATAGGTACAGTCTAGCATATCACCACCAGCGGAAAGGCAGGAAACCCATGCCTGGGCCAGCCCTGCTGTAACATCTCTTGAGTCAGCAGCATGTCATGAACTGCAGGAAGCAGACCTCAGTGAGAGTTTATCATATCCCAGAATTGTCTCCTCAAGTTCATTACAGCAGTATGTCGCACAAGGTGGCTCATTTCCTTGTTTCGGTATGCCATGGAACTTTATCAGTGGAGGTGCTGAAAGTACCAATGCTGTCATCTCATTTGCCAATGCTACTACAGCAGTACCTATGGCAGTTCTGTCACGAAGAGAATCCAGTCTGGCAAATAACCCTGGTGTGGTGAATTACTCTGCTCTACCAGAAAATGAAAATGTGGGCCCAGGTAGAGCCTTGTCATCTTTCTGCTTCCATCCCAATTTGGGTGAGTTTGAAATGACACATATTACAGATAGCTATTACAGCTCTTGAAAACTTTTTATTTACAGAAATGCCAGAAAGACCAGCAAACAGCAGTAAAAACAGCACTGAGACAGCGAATTATCCAACTTTAATGGGAAATTACAATGGCCAAAATACTGCCTCTTTATCTGTCTTCATCCCTCCCTATTTTGGTGAGTTTGAAATGATACATAATGCTGGGCGTTATGATTGAGCATTCTTTTTTTTTCCCAATAGCTGAGAAAATTATACTTACTGAAATGCCAGGAACAACAGAAACCAACGTGGAAAATAACTCTCAGACAGTGTATTACCCAGCTTTATCGGGAAATACGAGTGCCCCATATCCAGCCTCTTCATATCTTCCCATCACTTCTAATTTTGGTGAGTTTGAAATAATGGATATCACAAGCAGGAAAAAACATGGTTGAGATTTCTTGTCTTTCAGCACTGCAAAATGTTTTACATATTGAAATGTTGTTCAAAACAGAATCTGGCCCACAAATGAGTTATGGGACAATGAGTTACTCAACTGAAATGAAAAATAACTGTGACCAAGATGATGCTTCAGCATCTGCCTGCCTCACTCCCGATTTTGGTGAGTTTGAAATGATATATGTTACAAGTAGCAGAATTGTCAGTTGAGAGTTCTTTTCTTTCAGCACTGTTACCTCTGAATATTTTGGTAAAAGTAGACACCAACACGGAAAACAGCGTCAACACAATGAATCGCTCAACTTTATTGGACAGTGACAGTGGCCAGGATTCTTCCTCATCATCTGTCTGTATCCCTCCCAAGTATGGTGAGTTTGAAATAACACACATTATAAGTGGCAAGGATGTTCCTTTTTCTCTTTATTTTTAAAGGCTATCTTGGTGATCCAAAAAGAAATGTCAGAGTACTTAAAATCCATTTGCTGGCCGTACAAAATATGGCCAAACCTAAGCAAGCAGCCTGCTACTTGGTTCGTATTTTGTTCTCCAAGGAAATCCTGATTAGCAGCTCAGTGGATATCCATTTGAAAGACAGCCAATCCCTCGACCCGAACAAAATGGCTGCATTGAGAGGTATGTGTACATAAAGTGATAATGGAATCTTATAATTTTCGTGAATACTTTCTGCTGTTTGCAGAATATCTGGCAACAACTTTTCCCACCTGTGATTTGCATGAACATGGAAAAGACTGGCAGGACTGTATTTCTGGTATCAATTCTATGATCTACTGTTTATGTTCTGAAGGCAAGAGTACTCCAGTAAGTTATTTTTCATCTAAATATGGTAACTGTTGTTTACGGATATGATTTTGTGTTTCAACAGAAAACTGTTCGCAAAAATAAAAAACGTACCAACCGTGTTGCATCGGCATCTGCAGATAGAAATGACCAAAGGGGCAGAGATGGTGGTGAAGGCTGTTCTTGGATGTTTCAGCCAATGAATAACTCCAAAATGAGAGAAAAGAGGAACTTGCAGCCAAACAGTAATGCTATCCCTGAAGGAATGCGAGAACCTTCCACTGATAATCCAGAGGAACCTGGTGAAGCATGGAGTGAGTTTTTTTAAAAACTTATATTTAAATAATGAAAATTGACATCTTTCTTTTTTGCTTCTAGGCTATTTTGGAAGACCATGGAGAAATATACGGATGCCATGTTCAGTACTGACTTTGGCAAAAACTAAGTCTTGCGCAAGCCTGTCGGCTAGATACCTTATTCAGAAACTCTTCACAAAAGATGTCCTGGTCCAAAGTAACGTCTATGGCAATCTGAAGCATGGCCTGTGTGCCCTTGACCCCAATAAGATTAGTGCTCTCCGAGGTTTGTTACACATAGAGTATGTCTGAATAAATGTAACTGTTATGTCTTGGGTCTTTACCATCAGAGTTCCTCCAAGAAAACTACCCAATTTGTGATCTCTCGGAAAATGGAAGAGACTGGAAGTCGTGTGTGACCTCCATCAACAGCGGTATCCGTAGCCTTAGACATGACGTCAGAAGGGCTGAAGCCAGGTCTCAGTCGCTTCCAGCAGTGACCCCTCCAGAGCTGGAGCAGGAGTCAAAGCCAGGAGATCCCGACGCCACTGACCCAAGCACCTGAACGGCAGCTGCCAAACTTTTTTTTTTTTTTTAACTGTTAAGACTATTTTGTAAGTTTCTCAAGTTCTAATTCCAAAATCAGCCTGCTGTACTGGCAGAGTAGTTTGCATTGACACCTGTAGTAATCGCCAAACCTCTTTTTCTGCTCATAAAGGAGGTAGAATCACATTAGGAAGATACGTAATGTTTCATCTGTGGATTTGATGACAACCTCTGATTGAGGGAATGGTAGTAAACTCCTCATGGGCTTGTGACCCATGGCTTTGACTTAGATAATTGACATTAATATACTTTGTTTTTTTGATAAGGTAGAGAAAGAAATTCAATAGAAAGTAAGGAGCCACTCAGTCAAATAATATAATTCGTATAAAACTTGACAAGTCTTTTTATTTTTGTGACTTGTGAGATAGTTTAAGATATTTTTATGTGACCAATTTGTAGAATGAATACATATTTTCAAAGTTATCTTTTCAAAATTCAACTTTTAGAGTATTTTAGCAAAATATATGTATAGTTTATAATATAGAAGTATAGCTTTATAAAGATATTAAGGATTTATTTTTTAAAATAATTCTCTGAATAGTTTGCTGTAGTAGTTGCCTTCAGCTTAATAAAACCATAGTACTTCTACATACATCTTTATAAGTTAGGCTATGCCTACAAAGGTCTTAAAAAGTAGATAATTTACCGGGTGTAGTGGCTCACACCTGTAATCCCAGCACTTTGGGAGGCCGAGACGGGTGGATCACCTGAGGTCAGGGGTTCGAGACCAGCCTGGCCAACATGACGAAACCCCATCTCTACTAAAAATACAAAAAAAGTAGCCAGGCATGGTGGCAAGCACCTGTAGTCCCAGTTACTCGGGTGGCTGAGGCAGGAGAATCACTTGAACCTGGGAGGTGGAGACTGCAGTGAGCCGAGATTGTGCCACTGCACTCGAGCCTGGGTGACAGAGTGAGACTCCGTCTCGGGAAAAGAAAAAAAAGAAGTAGATAATTAAAAAAATCTTGCATAAAAAAAAATCTTCCATAAAGGGCAAAAAGGCTTTAACTTCCATTATTCAGATTTAATCCAACTAAGATAGTCTTTGGCTTCATTCACTGTTCAGTTTCACAAGTTTTTTACAACTACTAGTAACAGAGCTAATACAGAATAGTAATCCACATTATAAACATAGATCAAAATACCACATCATACCCCATAAATACATGCAGTTATTATTTGTCAATTAAAAATAAAATTTTTTTAAAAGAAAAGTACAGTTCGACCCTAGGCAAGAAGAAATTTCAAATTGTATATGCATATTTTGAATTTGGTTTATATTTTGTGGTATCTGAAATATTCCCTGGACTAGAAGCAAAACCACAGAAACAAAACTTTACATTTAGAAAAAAATTTCAAGACTTCTATTGCTAACTTTATTACATTAGTGGTTTTTAGAAGTTATTTAGAGCAGTCTTGTCTGATAGAACTTTCCACCATGATGGAAATGTAAATAAATATACCACATTAAAAATATAAATTTGCAATGTCCAATAGGCTCGTATGGCTATTGAGCATTTAAGATGTAATTAATTAGACAGAGGAAGTAAATTTAACATTTTCTCTCATTTTAGCTAATTAGAATTTAAAGTGAAATAGCCACAAGTGGATAGTGGCTACTGTGTTGGATGGCACAGTTCAAAATGCCTCTTATTTATAAAAAAAAGTGTTTAAAAGTGGTTCCCATGGCTTGAAGAGGAATAATATACACATAACTTCTTTAAAATCACATTTTGTTTGAGATGGAGATCTTGCTATATTGCCCAGGCTTATCTGGAACTCCTGGGCTCAAGAGGGAGGATCACATTTGACTGGACAAAATACATTTTATAAAGGTGTTTTGTATTTTATGTTAAAGTGGAATTGTGTCTTCAAAATTGTGTCTTCAAAATTTCACAAGTTAATACTATTACTGTATTAGTCCAATGTTAAACATTTTAAATGCCTGCTCATAAGACTCATTTTTGATAAATAAATGTATCTTTAATGTTTTGTTTCCCAAATAGATACAATAAATAAACATTTAAAATGCCTTAATACAGATGCTCAGGTTGTTCTTTTAATGAACT